GACTTATAAATGGTGGCAAAAACCGAGCTGTCTGGTTCTTCCGGTACCCAGTGCCGGGTCGAGTACAGAGCAGGCGCTCCATATTTACAAGACGAATCAATGACTGAATGAATAGCACCGCCAGGAGCCCCATAAAAGAAGTCCAGAAGACTGCGGGCTGTCAGTCTTCGCTGTGACAAAGAGCCTCCGTGAGGAGCGAGGATTAGGGCCGGACAGGGAGCGCCCTTCTAGTGGACGCTCGACTGGGCTGGGGCCGGGATGGAGACGGTGGGTGCCCAGGCCCTCCGTCTACCGCGGGCCGCGTGCGGGGCCGAGCGAGGACCCGGCTGGAGCTGGAGCGGGGGCGGGGCGGGGGCGGGGCCGAGGGCGAGCCGGAAGAAAGAAGCCGCAGGGCCCGCCCAAACAAGAATTTTCACCGTAATCCCGCCCAGAGTTTCTCCCACGGCCCCATGTCCGCATGGCGGTGAAGGTCGAAGACGCGCGACCCAAAGGGCCAGGTTTTCAGTCAGCCCAGCGTTGGCGACGGGCGAGGGCAGAACACAACCACCACCCTAGTCCCGCCCGGCTCGGGGCCTAGCTTCTCTACTCACAGCGTCGGAGGGAGGGAGGGAGGGAGCGAGCCAGCGTCCCCGCGTCTGCGGCACCCTGGCCGGCCCTTCGCCCTCCGACGCGCGCGCCTATTGGCCACCGCAGCCTCTCCCACATGGGGCGAAGGCGCGCCACTTCATTGGCCCCCGCGTGAGGGGCGGGGCTAAAGAGCGCGGGTCCTCGGCCGTGGAGGGTCAAGTGGCTTCTTCTGAGCGCTGAGGGAGGGGAGCGTGCGTAGGGGATGGTGCCAGCGCTGCGTTATTTGGTTGGTGCCTGCGGACGGGCCCGCGGGCTTTTCGCCGGTGGCTCCCCTGGGGCGTGCGGGTTCGCGTCTGGGAGGCCAAGACCGCTGTGTGGAGGTAGCCGCAGCGCCAGCACCAGGTGAGTGGCCGCTGGTCCTCCCCGCCGCCTGCGCTGCTGCCCCTCGCGGAGGCACCTGGTGGTGGACCTGTGCCCCTGTTCGTATTTCCCTGTCCCGGGGTGAGAGCAGGTTGGGGTCCTGTGGCACTCCAACCTCGGATCCCAGGAGCTACCAACCTGCAGGTTCATTCGTTGTATTTACGGGCCGGAGGAAAGGCAGTGTATAGAGTAGAGGTCGGGAGTAGCTCTGGCTTTGAACAACCCGTCCACTTTCTGTTGAACTCTGGGCTAGTTACTTAACCTCCTTAAAGGCTCAGTTGTGAATTGGACCTTAGTCTCTCCTGTAGGTGGTCATTTGAAGGATAAAAGGACCTAGCACACAGTATAAGCAATCAAATATGCTCTTTATAAGCTGGAGTCTTTGGCGTTGCTTGGAAGATCTGAATACAGTCTTAAATCAGTTCCTGGCACACCCCGCATAGTGTTGCCCCCGTCGGAGGCAGCTCTTATGCTAATGAAAGCCCGCAGAATTCAGTGTCCTGTGATTTATAGTTTGGACGTCACATTCGAAACCATTGTCTTTCTCTGTCCTCTGTAGAAGAAACAGTTTGTGTGAAGGCTGTAAGGCTTGGAGAGGTTTTGGCTATTTTGACGACTAGAAGGTGGGCCATATGAGTGTGACTGAAGTTTAGTGGAAGACATATGGTGTGGAATGACCCAGAAGGACTACATCACAGCAAGGTTTTTAGTTTATTTTAACCACACGTTGACTTTGAATTACTTTAAAGATGACTTTCTTTTGAAGCTCATTTGATATAGTCATCGTTGGTGGCGGAATTGTGGGGCTTGCCTCTGCCAGAGCACTCATCCTGCGACATCCATCACTTTCTATTGGTGTTCTGGAAAAGGAGAAAGATTTAGGTATGTATATAATCAATGTTGTTCTTTGGGCTCTTACTCTTACCCTGTTTCTCTTGTTCTGTAGCTGTTCACCAGACTGGACATAACAGTGGTGTCATACATAGTGGAATTTATTATAAACCTGAGTCTCTGAAAGCCAAATTATGTGTACAAGGTGCAGCCCTCCTCTATGAGTACTGTCAGCAAAAGGGAATTTCCTACAAGCAGTGTGGCAAGGTATGGCATTTTATTAGAGCCTTGACTAATTTTATCCATGCTCCTTACCTTTTTTTTTTTGAAGCTTATAGTAGCTGTTGAACAAGAAGAAATTCCCAGACTTCAGGCCCTATATGAGAAAGGCCTCCAGAATGGTGTCCCGGGCCTGAGGCTGATCCAGCAGGAGGATATAAAAAAGAAGGAGCCATATTGTAGGGTAAGTGATTAACAAAGGGATGTTTTTATTTATTATCTGTTATCTTTTCATAATTCTGTTTCAGGGTCTAATGGCTATTGATTGTCCACATACTGGCATTGTGGACTATCGGCAGGTGGCTTTGTCATTTGCCCAGGATTTCCAAGAAGCAGGTGGCTCTGTCTTGACCAATTTTGAAGTAAAAGGTATTGAAATGGCTAAAGAAAGTCCTTCAAGAAGTATAGATGGTAAGCCATCCTTGTCTTTTCTATTGAATATAAAATAAATTTTTCACTTATTCTTTTTTTTCAGGAATGCAATATCCAATTGTTATAAAGAATACAAAGGTAAAGATTCTTAAGCAAAACTGCTGGCTACTATACAAATAACTGTTCTTTTATTTTGCACTAGGGAGAGGAAATTCGATGTCAGTATGTTGTGACATGTGCAGGACTTTACTCAGACCGTATTTCAGAGTTGAGTGGCTGCACTCCTGATCCTCGAATTGTACCATTCCGGGGAGATTACCTGCTTTTGAAGCCAGAAAAATGTTATCTTGTAAAAGGAAATATTTATCCGGTAGGTAATGATGCTTCCTACTTCTCATTTTTTGAGGCTGTTATTTACTATGTTAAATTTATAGGTCCCAGATAGCCGGTTTCCTTTCCTAGGAGTTCACTTCACACCAAGGATGGATGGCAGTATTTGGCTAGGGCCTAATGCAGTTCTTGCCTTTAAACGAGAGGGTTACAGACCCTTTGACTTCAGTGCCACAGATGTTATGGATATAATTATCAATAGGTAACATTATTTATTTTTAAAAATGATTTTATCTCTCATAAAGATTTTTTTTCTCTGTTTTCAGTGGCTTGATTAAACTGGCATCCCAGAATTTTTCCTATGGAGTTACTGAAATGTATAAAGCATGTTTTCTTGGTGCAACAGTGAAGTATCTTCAAAAATTCATCCCTGAAATTACTATCAGTGATATACTTAGGTAAGGAAAAGGGATAAGGAGTGTAAATACAGAGTCAGCTGACTCCCATCTTTTACTTTTGCAGGGGCCCAGCTGGAGTAAGAGCCCAGGCCCTGGATAGAGATGGAAATCTGGTAGAAGATTTTGTATTTGATGCAGGAGTTGGGGATATTGGAAATCGCATTCTTCATGTGAGAAATGCACCTTCTCCTGCTGCTACTTCTTCCATTGCAATTTCTGGAATGATTGCAGATGAAGTACAACAAAGATTTGAATTATAAATAATGAAAGGAGCTAGGTATGCACTGTAATCTTCATGTCAGCAACAAGAATGTACTAATTGCATTCTTTAATTTAAAAAATGGTTTTTAAACTTTAGTTTTTAGGTCAAAGATAACCACTGCATTGTTAAAATGATGTAACATAGAAATAATAATTTTCTACAAAAATTAGCCAGGCATGGTGGCGCATGCCTGTAATCTCAGCTACTCAGGAGGCTGAGGCAGGAGAATCAATTGAACCGAGCAGACGGAGGTGAGCTGAGAGCTGAGATTGCACCACTGCACTCCAGCCTGGGTGACAGAGCAAGAAAATAATAATAATAATAATTTTCAAAATGTTAGGCTGGGGGCCGTGGCCAGCACTTTGGGAAGCCAAGGCAGGTAGATTGTAGCCCAGGAGTTTGAGAACAGCCTGGGCAACATGGCAAAACCCTGTTTCTACACAAAGTTAGCTGGGTCTGGTGCCTCTGTAGTTCCAGCTCCTCAGTAGGCTGAGGTGAGAGGATCACTTGAGCCCAGGAGGTCTAGGCTGCAGTGAGCTTATGTTCATGACACTGCATTCCAGGCTGGATGATAGAGCAAGATCTTGTCTCAAAAAAAAAAAAAAAAAAAAAAAAAATCCAGCCTGGGCAACATAGTGAATGAAACCCCATCTCTACAAAAAATACAAAAATTAGCTGGGCATGATGGTGTGTGCCTGTAGTCCCAGCTACTTGGGGGCTGAGGCAGGAGGATCGCTTGAGCCCGGGAGATCAAGGCTACAGTGAGCTGTGTTCATGCCACTATACCCCAGCCTGGGCAACAAAGTGAGTCCCTGACTCAAAAAATAAAAACAACAACAAAAAATAAATTCCATGCTTATTTACTTTGCGAATAAAGAGGCAAGGTACAGTTTTATCTGTCCGAATCCCTGACTTTTATTTATTTTTTTTTTCAGACGGAGTTTCACTCTTGTTGCCCAGGCTTGAGTGCAATGGTACGATCTTGGCTCACTGCAACCTCTGCCTCCCGGGTTCCAGCGATTCTCTTGCCTCAACCTCCTGAGTAGCTGGGATTACAGGCGCCCACCACCATGCCTGGCTAATTTTTTGTATTTTTAGTAGAGACGGGGTTTTGCCATGTTGGCCAGGCTGGTCTCGAATTCCTGACCTCAGGTGATCCACCTGCCTCAGCCTCCCAAAATGCTGGGATTACAGGTGCGAGCCATCATGCTCAGCCCTGAATCCCTGACTTTGTTAATGACCTGTCCTTACCAACCATGACCTAGAGAAGATTTGGCTTTTTAAGAGTTTTGGAGAAAGATGGCATAAAAATAGATTATTTCCTTAAATCAATTTTTTAGCATTACGCTACCTAAGCTCGTTTGGTCTCTCATAGACAAGAAAATACATTATATTGTAGGTTACATTCTTTTAATTTTGAAGAGTCACAAAACTCACATTATTTAGAGCAACAATATTTGTATTTGGAAATTAAAAATTCATGATTTCAAGAAAATACATAAAATTTACATTTTTGAGTAGTTTGAATAAGTTTCTATCTTAATTATAATATTTGTAGGAAATAACAAAACAAACTCAAAGCCTTTATTATTTCCAGTCTCTTTGTAACTGATGTGGTATGGTATCATCATGAAATCTAAACAGTGGTACACTGAGTGGTTGTCCTGTTCTTCAATCTCTGTGGCTGAGAACTGAAATAACTTAGAAGAGACAGATTTTTATGAGAGCAGTTTTAGAATCCTGACACTGATGTATAGAACTCCAATTTAAAAAAGTTATTTATCTATTATATCTCTGATCTTTAGTCACACTAAGGCTCTCAAAATGTTGGCCAAGATTGGTAATGATTCATACGTACTTGATTTTTCAGGGCTCCTATAAACTTGTATAGGGATATTTTTCCATTTTTGATAAATATCTAACTTTGAGGCATTCACTTTTGTAAACCGCGAAAGTGCCTTACATTCACCTCATGAGTATTTTAAGTTGATGCCCAGTGCTGTGGTATATCCTGTATATATGTGTTTTGTGGTATCTATCGAAATTATTCTTATAATTTAGAAAGTTAGAAAATAGAAATTGTAAATGAAAATGTGGCGACCTGACTGCAGAACTTTGAGTACTGAACCACATTTAGGTGAGGCATTTTCATCCATTCTCTCTGATTTGCTCTCTCAGGATTCATCTTCTACTGTGTATGTCTTCTTTCCTCTTAGCTCTCCAAAGCTGTATGATGGATGGGTGAGAAGGATGTGCATTTTGGTTGATAGGAAAAATGTTTCTGTTTTCTTCCTTTTCCCCTCACTTCAAGCATTGATGATTACATTGATTGAGCTACCTCATCCATTAATTTGAAAGGCTACACTTCATCAGCTCATGTTTAAGAAGTAGCACATCCCAGGTAAACAGAGTAGGCCATTATTCAACTCTTAGGATGAGTATATTAAAAGCATTCAGATATCAATGACAGAAGAAACAAGCCCTAATGTTTCTTTATAACAGCTGATTCCTGCAAGAAATGCAAACACAGGATATTTTTCTGTTCCATTACAAGATTACTAAGAGATGGAAAATATTATCATTCTGTATTTTGTCAGTAGTACGATTGCATACATACTAAGTTGTAAACATTGAATTACAAAAAATGATTGTCCTAATTGAAGCAGTCCTCAATCCATTTGAGTCTGTACAATACCCTGAAAAGGAAACAACAGGTGCTGGAGAGGATGTGGAGAAATAGGAACACTTTTACACTGTTGGTGGGACTGTAAACTAGTTCAACCATTGTGGAAGTCAGTGTGGCGATTCCTCAGGGATCTGGAACTAGAAATACCATTTGACCCAGCCATCCCATTACTGGGTATATACCCAAGGGACTATAAATCATGCTGCTATAAAGACACATGCACACGTATGTTTATTGTGGCACTATTCACAATAGTAAAGACTTGGAACCAACCCAAATGTCCAACAACGATAGACTGGATTAAGAAAATGTGGCACATATACACCATGGAATACTATGCAGCCATAAAAAATGATGAGTTCATGTCCTTTGTAGGGACATGGATGAAATTGGAAATCATCATTCTCAGTAAACTATCGCAAGAACAAAAAACCAAACACCGCATGTTCTCACTCATAGATGGGAATTGAACAATGAGAACACATGGACACAGGAAGGGGAACATCACACTCTGGGGACTGTTGTGGGGTGGGGGGAGGGGGGAGGGATAGCATTAGGAGATATACCTAATGCTAAATGACGAGTTAATGGGTGCAGCACACCAGCACGGCACATGTATACATATGTAACTAACCTGCACATTGTGCACATGTACCCTAAAACTTAAAGTATAATAATAAACAATATATATATATATATATATATAAAATACCCTGAAAAATAAAAATGAAAAATTTGTTGAAAGTGTTTTGAATATGTAGGTTATTCTGCTTGTAAAACGTTTTATATGTATGTCAATAGGGTTTTTTTGTTTAATACTGATATAATAAAGTTTTATGTATTTCTGACAGAAGAAATGTATATTAATATTTAAAATATTTTAATGAGCCTTGGTGTTGTAGAGAACATATTTTTTAGTTCCATAAAAACTTTTATGCAAATAAATTTTTTTATGTGTAAAACATAAACTGTTTGCTTTAGATAGATAGCAGCCAACCTTTTTAAAAAACTCATTTCTGTGTTAGTATATAATACAAAATGAGGTTGAGTCATTTATATTTTGGGTAAAAAGTGGAGCATTTTAGATTTTAACTTCAGAGTGTTTGTGAGGAACTCTTGATGTACCAGCAAGTATATTTTTGGTGTTTCATGTTACGTAGCTTAACTCTTTTATCCATACATATATGTGTATATCAAAGTCCTTCCCTTGATCCTCTCAGCATTAGCACTGTTTGGGGAGTTGCCTTTACTGTTGGCAGAATTCCACTTTCCCTGAGGCCATTTGGAAATCTACCTAGTAGCCTGTGGGATAACCTTAACTCTTAGAACTTTCTTCAAAGGATGGTGGTGAGAATGGGGTATACTGCCAGGCCCTGGCCTACGGGAGTTTGTAGGGCCTACTTTTGGAGGCAATCCAACCCTGATGGCTGTACCTATGAGCTATCCCTGTAAACACAGGAGACATGGTGTCTATATTGTTTAAGGACTGGCTCTGCCCTCCTGGGCCCTTAATCTGTGTCTAGACTTCTTGGTCAGAGGTTTCCTCATCTTTCTGCGCATACACTATTATCTAAAGATCTTGTAAACATTTTTGAGTTGTAATCGTAAAGTCAGTTTCTAAGCTTTTCTAACACACTCAAAGGGAGTTTTTGAAATCTCTTCATCAGGGCTTAAGGTAGAAGGACAGGGTGAAATGGTTGGGAAAGCAAAAGCTGCCTCGAGATGTTTTCAAATAGTTTGTACTCATTAAATAGCTTAAGAATGGAAATAAACCCTGAAGCCCTGAAGGGAAGAACAGTGTTGATACCAACCAACTCTACTTTTCTGGCCTCAAATCCTAGAAAGTATTGTGGGTTTGTTGTTGTTGTTGATGTTGTTAATTGCTTGTATTTTCTGCTTATGGGAAGGATCTCACATTAAAGTTATCTTATTTTAAGTTTCTTTTGTCCCTGGGATAAAATGAGAAAA